GTCTAGAAAGAGGCTCAGAAATGAGCGATCGGGAGTCAGGCTGAACTCCCAAATCTGTGACTTCCAAATTCCTCGGCTCCACCAGAGCTTCCAGAGCGTTTCTAAACTGAACAGTCTCCCCAACAACCAAGCGGAGAGCTGCGGGAGGACGCGAAGCAGTGACCATAGGAACTGGGCTCAAACCTAACCTCCCAAGAAACAGGGGCAACTCGTGCTGCCGAGCTTCCGGCCGGCAGCTGTGCCCGCCGCTGCCCCTCACAGCCGCTCCCGCTGCTAGCGCCCAACTCCGCCCGCCACGGCCCCGCACCCGCCACTCCTGCCCGCTTGCAGCCGCCTTCTCAGAGACCTTCCAGTCCAGTAGCAGCACTCTCCCCACCCCGCGCACCTCCGCAGCTTCTACCTGGAGCTCCGGGTCCCTCCCCGGGCTCCTCGGCCCGCCGTCCTGCCCAGAGCTCATCCCCGCGACTGTCAGCTCTCGGCCTCAGCGGGGGATACAAGAACCGCCCACTCTCCATCCTCCGCCCCTTTCTCCTCCCTTCCCACCCCCAAATCGTCCTGGCCCCGCCCCGGCGGATCGGAGGAAGGACGGAGCCCGCGGGAAGGAGGAGGGGGCGGTTAGCGCCAGCCAGTGCCGCCGTGGCCCCGCCCTCACGCTCTGTACCGGAGTGGGGCTCGTCTTCCACCTCCCCGGCGCCCCAGCTTTGCTTCCGTCCCGCTCGCCCCCAGGCCCGGTGCGCACGCGTACCTGGCTCGACCTTCCTTCTCGCGGGGTCTACAAGCCGTGCGCGCGCTCCTACGCACGGAGCGACGCGTACGTCTACCTGCCTGCCTTACAGGGCACCTAGGAGGGACCCCTTCCTGGCCCATCCGCGCCGCGCAGGCGCACGCCCACGCAGCGCCTAGACGCCCGAGCCGAGCGTCCCGTCTCCTAGTAACCAGCCGCTAGCCCCCTTTTCCACGACTCATTTCTTAATCTCTGCCTGAGGCTGCCGCACCTGGATGGAACGCGCATGCGCAAGGCTGTCTCTCGCAGCCCCGCCTTCCCTCAGCTTGAAACACCTGCTGCTTCGCGGCGGTGGCTTTGTGCCACTTTTCCCAGGGCTTGGGCATCATTCTGGACCCATGTTCGGTGAACCGGTTACTCTCAGAGCTGCTTTCGGGCGCAGCTCCTGCTGCAGCCAGGGCCCGTTTTAAGAGAGGCTTCCAGGTCCAGCCCTCCCGCTGCAGCCTGCAGGGAGCGAGCCGGCCTGTCCCGGTGAGCGTGGGCAGCCTGGAGTCAGGGGAGCCGATAATGGTGACTTTATCTCCTTTTCCTGCAGATGACATAGACACTAGGTTTTTACAGCAATTCTCTGATGACCTTGATATGGTAGAACGCTGTGTATTTCAAGAGTAAGCTCTCGTTTGAGGAGACTAACAATTCCTGTTTTCGCCAGGTGAGTACTCATTTTTCCCCCCACAAGATATCACTTAGTCTGTTCTATCTCCTTTGTCTTATAGTGCCACCTGTGATATATGTGAAGTTCCTGAAATACCTAAGTCCAAGTTACAGCTCTGTCATATTCTACTGATTATTTGTTCCTGTACCTGTACAAGGTTATTTTTATTACTTTCACTTTGTGGCATATTATGTACCTTTATTCTTACATATATATTCCAGATTTCTTCTTGAATGGCAACCTAAATGCCAGTCCAAAGAGGCCCCCAATAGACTTGTTCACCCTTCATGTCCTCAACTCTGGGGAAGTTAAGGTAAGACTCACAGGGCCAAGTCTACCCTATTACATTCACTTGTTACTTTTTTTTTTTTTTTCAGTAATCAAGTTGAAGAAACACTTCCACTACTTAAAAAGGTACCTGCAAATTACTTTCACATTTGTTCAGCTATCCTAATGGGATTTTCACTTAGTAAATCTGCTACTCAGGTATCTGCTATACATATGGATTCAAAAGTGGATGATCACTTAATACGAGGGACTGAAAAAAGCAGGTTGGAACCAGCGACTCAGTTATTTCAAAACACCAAGAAAATAAGATTAGAAGACACAAATCAAGAAAACTTTACAAGGATTGAAGGGACTGGCACAGGATCTCTTTCTGGGAAAGCCTTGGGTTCAGTGGTATATGTCAAAGAAAGTGATGGACTAGAAATGACAGATGTGGAATGAAGCAATTTGTACGTATTACCAAAGAAACCAAAAACTGCCTTTGACTAAGGGGGGTGTTGAAAGAGAACTTAACCTTATTAGGAAACCCTGACAAAATGATGGAAGACTATTGCCTTATTTTGCACTATTTGTGAATCATCTTACACTGCATTTTTTTATGATGCTTATTCAAAAGGCAGTTGCTTTAGGGTGAAAAAGCCTTCCAAGATTCAAAGCAGATTTCTCTGGTATTATATTATATCCTTCTTAAAAACCAGAGTTTTTAAGTAACAGTATTTGAATGGCATCAAAACATTTTCATTTTAATGTATTTCTTTAACAAGTGGTTAAAAAAAGTGTCCAAGCAGCCGGGCGCAGTGGCTCACACCTGTAATCCCAGCACTTTGGGAGGCCAAGGCGGGTCAATCACCTGAGGTCAGGAGTTCGCAACCAGCCTGGCCAATATGGTGAGACCCCATCTCTACTAAAAATGCAAAAAGTTAGCCAGGCATGGTGGTGGGCACCTGTGATCCCAGCTACCTGGGAGGCTGAGGAAGGAGAATCGCTTGAACCCTGGAGGCGGAGGCTGCACTGAGCTGAGGTCATGCCATTGTACTCCAGCCTGGGCAACAAGAGCAAAACTCCGTCTCAAAAAAAAAAAAAAAAAAAAAAAAGTCCAAGCAATGTGACATCCGTATTTCACAATATTTCTGGTGTATCAGTTTTGTATGTTACATTTCCATTTTGGGATTCTGCTTTATGATACTTTACTTTCTTACATTTTGCATTTTTGTTCTGTAAAAGATCACTGCCAATAAACTGCAAAAGACCAATAAATTGCATATCTTCAGAAGGATTTCACATTTTAAATCGTGCCTTTAAAACTGC